ATTCACCGTGCCTGCCATGCCCGCGCTGACCCCTGCCCCGAGCCCAGCTTCCTAACCCAAGACACACCTCCCCAACCTCAGTCTTCCCATCTGAACGATGGGTCCTGAGGCACAGCTCTGAGCACAGAGGTCCCTTCTGCCACCTACCATGCACCATGTTCCTTGCCAGGCCTCCCCAACCCCTGGCCTCAATTTCCCTTTCTATAAAATGGAAGATGTCCAGAGGTCCATGGTTTGTGTCCTCTGTCCTGCACGGCTCCTCTCTGGCTGGGGAAGTGGATGGAGGAAGGGAGGTTGACCACAGGATCTGGGGGAGGTCTGGCCAGTGCAGCCTTGGACCTGCAAGTGTCTTGGGGCCAGTGGTGGCTGCCTCTGTGCCCACAGCTGTCCATCCATGCCTGGGGGAGGATTCCAGAGTGTGGGAGGAGAACCTGAAGAAGGATTGCTCTGGATCCAGCGGAGGGGCTTCCAGAGGAGGCTACAACCCAGAGGGGGACCCCCCAACCCTCCTATAGTCCTGGGGCCAGACAGTGAGTGTGGGGAGCGCAGAGACAGGCCCATGTCTGTGCACACATGTGTGTTTGTCCGTGCATGGCGCCTGCCCTGGATGCTCTTTGGCGTGCGTGTCTGTGCGTTTCCCACACACACGTGTTTCCAAGAGCCTCAGTTCCTTGGGCGTTCTAAGGGGATCTCTATGTGGCCAGATGTGCATTTTTAAGTGTGTAATGAGCCCGGTGCCCATAGTGGCTCAAGCAGGGAGTCAGGGCTGGGGGAAGGGCCACAGCAGGACAAGGCTGTCCCCATGCAGGACAGCCTGTCCAACTGCAGAGATGCAGGGAGGAGGTGGCTTGGGTTGGGGCACAGGGACTTCCCAGCTCTAATTGGGAAGCCACCATTTCCGCCATCCCCAGGACACCGCGCACTGATGTCAGGCGAGCCGGCATGAGGCCCACTGCTGAGGGCCCCTCTGTCCTGATGCTGGCACCCTTCAGGGTGTCATGGCAGGACAAATAGGCAGGGCTATATGCGACCTGGCTGCAGCCTCACTGCCCGCACCTGCCTGAGCCTAATGGACTCTTGTTGGACATCTGGGGCTGCTGGAGTCCAGAGTCCCCTCGCAGTGCCACTCCCCCAGCCCTCTACACCCCCACCCTGCCCATCCATTTCCCTGCGGCCACGGCTGCCACGCCACCTCCTGGTATTGAGCAGTGATATGAGAAGGTGTGAAGGATACGGGGGCACCAGGGACAGGCTGGCAGGCAAGATGGATGAGGGGGCAGGGGGCCAGCAGGCGCCTCGGGCAGGCAGGGCGGGCGGGCCAGCCGGGGAGGGGTGTGCAGGGAGGCCTGCCTGTGTCTGTGCGCGTGCTGTGTGGTAAGTCCATGTGCACAGAAGCTGTACGTGTGCCGCCCCCCAGCCCCTCCATGCCCCCTCTTAGGAATCAAGGCCACTGCCAACCCAGCATCCCCAAGACAGGATTCTGGAGGAGGTATGGGGGGCTCCAGCCAGACGACCCACTCTGTGCCATTCAGCAAGAGTCAAAAGGCCAGCGAGCACTCTCAACCAAGGAACTGGCAGCCTCTCAGGGGGACCTCCAGGTTCTGCCTCCCTGCAGAGTGATCCATGTGTCAGAACCTTCCCACCTGCCCTCCTCCCGCACAGCCTTGGACAGCACAGCCCGAGAGTGGCTTGGAGAAGGGCCGCTGCACGCCCCAGAGCCTGCATCTCACCTTCGGAGACCAGGGGTCCAGCTCGAGTAGGAAGACCACGACCTCAGGACGTGGACGAAGGGCGATCGAGGAGGCAAGGACCGTCCTGCCGAGAGACTACAGCTTGTGTGAGCACCTGAGGGCTGAGCTGAGGTGCCGAGCTGGACAAGAAGCCCTTAGCTTCCCTTCCAGACTTGACACTCGATGCTTCTGGCAAGCTGTCATCTCTGGGCCCTGAGGAATGCTGGCTTCTAGAGGGACTGAGCAAAGGACAGGCTCCCCCCACCAGAGTCCCTGAAAGTGTTGAGGGGCAGCACATTGGCTGCGACGGGCAGCGGGTGAGCCCCTAGAGGACTTGGGAGCCAGTGACAAGAGGCATATAGGTGCAGCCTGAAGGATAAGAGCTGGCTGGGTGATGCGTGGGGCCCACACTTCCGTCCTCTCTCCACAGCCTTCCTATCTGCTGGCCTCGGCATACTTGCACCCTCAGAGACCTACCCCCTACCTACAACCAGCTCTGGCTGGGAGCCCCGGCTGGGGTCACCATTCCCATCAGGCCCTTGCACCAGCTCTACTGGGGCCCAAGCTGTGGCCGAGCCCACTGGGCAGGGCCCCAAGAACCCACGTGTGTCCAGAGTGACAGTTCAGCTGGAGATGAAGCCTCTGTGGGAGGAATTCAACCAGCTGGGCACTGAGATGATCGTCACCAAGGCAGGCAGGTGTGAGCAGCGGGGGCGGGGTGAGGCAGGGGGCATCCGGCTGCTGAGCACCTCCCTCCCGCAGGAGGATGTTCCCCCCCTTCCAGGTGAAGATCCTGGGCATGGACTCCCTGGCCGACTACGCCCTGCTCATGGACTTCATCCCCCTGGACGACAAGAGATACAGGTGCGGGGACCGGCCTGGGGCAAAGGCTCAGGGGAAGCCCTCACCACCTCGCTGTGCTCCCCAGGTATGCCTTCCACAGCTCGGCCTGGCTGGTGGCGGGCAAGGCAGACCCAGCCACACCTGGCCGCGTGCACTTCCACCCCGACTCGCCAGCCAAGGGTGCCCAGTGGATGCGCCAGATTGTGTCCTTTGACAAGCTCAAGCTGACCAACAACCTGCTGGATGACAATGGCCACGTGAGGCCGGGGCCACGGTGGGGACGGAAGGGACCCCTGTACCCCTGCTCTGTCCCTTCCACAGATCATTCTCAACTCTATGCACCGCTACCAGCCCCGTTTCCACGTGGTCTTCGTGGACCCACGCAAGGACAGTGAGCGCTATGCCCAGGAGAACTTCAAGTCCTTCATCTTCACAGAGACCCAGTTCACAGCAGTGACAGCCTATCAGAACCACAGGGTGGGTGAACCAGCTCGGGAGCACCCGCTGCAGCCAGCCCACAACTGCACTTTGTCTCCTGCAGATCACCCAGCTGAAAATCGCCAGCAACCCTTTTGCCAAAGGCTTTAGAGAGAGTGACCTGGACTCCTGGTACTGTCTGACCCTGACCCTAGCCCCTCACCTCCCCTCCCCCCATTCTCGCTTGCTCTTTCAGGCCTGTGGCCCCACGGCCCCTGCTCAGTGTCCCAGCCCGGAGTCACAGCAGCCTCAGTCCCTGTGTGCTGAAGGGTGCCACAGACAGGGAGAAAGGTAAGGCCCCAGGCCTGCAGACATAGTGGGACGAGGCCCAGAGTCCACTCATTTCCTCCCTCAGACCCCAACAAAGCTTCAGCTTCCACCTCCAAGACCCCTGCTTGGCTCCATCATCAGCTGCTGCCCCCACCTGAGGTCCTGCTGGCCCCGGCCACCTACAGGCCTGTCACGTATCAGAGCCTGTACTCTGGAGCCCCGAGCCACCTAGGGATCCCAAGGACCCGACCAGCACCATACCCCCTCCCCAACATCCGGGCTGATAGGGATCAAGGAGGCCTGCCTCTCCCAGCTGGGCTGGGGCTCCTGTCCCCCACTGTGGTGTGCCTGGGGCCTGGCCAGGACTCCCAGTGATGCCAGAAGCCCTGGGGGGAAGCCCTGCTACCCTGGACCTTACACCGGGTGTGGGAATCAGCCTCTGCCCCGCCCCCTCCAGCCCCATCTCTGTCTCAAGGAGAGCAGGGTAGGTGAAAGTCTAGAGAAAGAGGCTACCTGCCCAGGGTCACAGCAAGGCTGGGACCATGGCAAGCTTGGAACCAGGACTTCTATCTCCCAACCCCAGCAGCCTGAATACTGTGCCCTCTTGCTTTGGGGGTAACTCCCGAAAACCCTGCCTTACCTCTCCCTTCCCCCTAACATTAAACTATTTGGCATGAGTGGTCAGAGCACTTCTGTCGTCGTGGTCAGG